TACCCTGTACTTCGCCAGGCTCACCCTGGCCTTGCCCCTTATGATCGGGGCAGGGATAAAAGTGCAAGATCCAGGTCCTGCACCCTACTCCTGAAGAGAAGCTGGAATTTGCCACAGGTGGAGTTTCTATGGCAACAGCACACCATCTGGGACCCTCTCTTTCTTAGACTGCCGAAGGACAGCAGGCTGCAGGTTCCTTTTAGGGGGTCGGACAGGCTACAGAATGTATCTTAGTGAGCCCTGGTTTGGGACTTTACTGAGAGGAGAAAGAAAACTTGCAAAGAGGTAGAAGTGGATCAGAGGTTCCAAGTCAAGAGCCTCTTTCCCTGTAAGCCTTAGTCCGCTGAGCGGGACTACAAATCCCGGCGTGCCTAGCGGGACTGCAGCGAGAACTACGCTTCCCAGTGGGCGCCGAGGCAGAGCGGCTGGGAGGCGGGGCGGGTGCTGCCCTCTGCCGGGCGCGGAGGGAAGTGTGCGTGGAGTGACAGCCGGAGCCCGGGCGCCGGGCGCGGGGCTCGGTGACAGCGGAGGCGGCGGCCCGGGCGGGACGCAGGGAGCGGCCGCGGCGCCGACGGCGGCGGGAAGGGCGGACGGGGCGGGCCTCCCTGGTGGCACGGGGCCGGAGCAGGCCGGGAGCAGGTGGCGGGCACAGCTTGCGGGCCAGGCACCCGAACTTGCGACAAGTTGCCGGAGCCGCGGGGCGCGGGCGGCGGACAGATTGACCTTCAGAGCGAGGTGAGCGGGACCGGGGAGCGAGAGGCACGAGGAGGGCCCGGGACCCCCGACCCAGGCTCCCTGGCCCCTATCCCGTGGGTCCCGGAGACAGGTGGGAGGGTGGGGGATGCCGGCAGGAGAGGGAAGCAGGACCGTGCGCGCCGCCACCCACCCGCAGTCCGTCCGCCCCCGGGCGCCCAGCGCGTGGCCCGAGCGGCGCTGCCCGCCGAGCCGGGAGCCCCCTCGGCCCCTCCCTTCAGGCGCGGGCCGGGGGCGGCTTCTCCGCGACCTTATGTAACCGGGCGGGAGGGGCCGGGCGGGCATGGGCCTTCCCGGCCCGGAGCTGGGAGTCGAAGGGGCGGGAGGCGTGATGGTGAACTCGCAAGAAGTTTGAGGGACGCGCGGGCCCCGCGCCCACTCCCCCTCCACCGGACACGGCTGGGGCCGGCGATGCCTGAGAGGGGGTCGGAGGTAGGGGAGGTGTGCGGGGGCTGAGTCTGGCCTCCCAGAGCTGCCAGAAATGTTCACGTCCCAGGACGCAGTGAACATATATGCATGTACAGTGTGGATCCTCATCTGAGAGGAGGGAGATGAAAACACACCCACCTCACAGGCTGTTGTGAGGACTAAGGGTGCGGCAGTGCCTGGTACATGGTGAGTACATGATGTTGCTTTCTGGGTTGGTGCTCATATACCTGCTGCCCCTTCTCATCCACAGGGAGCCAGCGCCGGCAGCCACCATGGCGTCACGCATAGGGTTGCGCATGCAGCTCATGCGGGAGCAGGCGCAGCAGGAGGAGCAGCGGGAGCGCATGCAGCAACAGGCTGTCATGCATTACATGCAGCAGCAGCAGCAGCAGCAACAGCAGCAGCTCGGAGGGCCGCCCACCCCGGCCATCAATACCCCCGTCCACTTCCAGTCGCCACCACCTGTGCCTGGGGAGGTGTTGAAGGTAGGGCCTGTTCTGGCCTGCCCCCCACCCTGCCCCTAGAGCCCTTGCCTTTTCCCCCTCCCAGGTGCAGTCCTACCTGGAGAATCCCACATCCTACCATCTGCAGCAGTCGCAGCATCAGAAGGTGCGGGAGTACCTGTCCGAGACCTATGGGAACAAGTTTGCTGCCCACATCAGCCCAGCCCAGGGCTCTCCGAAACCCCCACCAGCCGCCTCCCCAGGGGTGCGAGCTGGACACGTGCTGTCCTCCTCCGCTGGCAACAGTGCTCCCAATAGCCCCATGGCCATGCTGCACATTGGCTCCAACCCTGAGAGGGAGGTGAGTGAGGAGCTGGCCAGTGGCCATGCTGCGCCCTCCCCAGATGGACTTTTCTCTTTTCCAGTTGGATGATGTCATTGACAACATTATGCGTCTGGACGATGTCCTTGGCTACATCAATCCTGAAATGCAGATGCCCAACACGGTACTCCTGGCTAGGGTGGGGTGGGTGTGCAACTCATGGGTCTCCCTCACCCCCTACCCCACAGCTACCCCTGTCCAGCAGCCACCTGAATGTGTACAGCAGCGACCCCCAGGTCACAGCCTCCCTGGTGGGCGTCACCAGCAGCTCCTGCCCTGCGGACCTGACCCAGAAGCGAGAGCTCACAGGTACTGCCTCCCTCTACCCCTGTGCCTTTGAACAGCTCCTCTCTCCTTCTCTTTTGGCCTCCAGATGCTGAGAGCAGGGCCCTGGCCAAGGAGCGGCAGAAGAAAGACAATCACAACTTAAGTGAGTCCTGCCCCGCCCCTCTCCCTGCCTCCTAATTGCTCCTTCTGGAATCTGTTACCTTTAGTTGAAAGGAGACGAAGGTTCAACATCAATGACCGCATCAAGGAGTTGGGAATGCTGATCCCCAAGGCCAATGACCTGTGAGCAGGTTTCTGAGGGGGAGGGTGATGGGGCACCTCTAATTTGCCTGGCCTGCTGCTGCAGGGACGTGCGCTGGAACAAGGGCACCATCCTCAAGGCCTCTGTGGATTACATCCGGAGGATGCAGAAGGACCTGCAAAAGTCCAGGGAGCTGGAGAACCACTCTCGCCGCCTGGAGATGACCAACAAGCAGCTCTGGCTCCGTATCCAGGTCTGGTCCTGAACTTGGACTTCTTTGGTAACTGTTCCCCAGCCTTCTGTCTGCTCCCCTGCAGGAGCTGGAGATGCAGGCTCGAGTGCACGGCCTCCCTACCACCTCCCCGTCCGGCATGAACATGGCTGAGCTGGCCCAGCAGGTGGTGAAGCAGGAGCTGCCTAGCGAAGAGGGCCCAGGGGAGGCCCTGATGCTGGGGGCTGAGGTCCCTGACCCTGAGCCACTGCCAGCTCTGCCCCCGCAAGCCCCGCTGCCCCTGCCCACCCAGCCACCATCCCCATTCCATCACCTGGACTTCAGCCACAGCCTGAGCTTTGGGGGCAGGGAGGACGAGGGTCCCCCGGGCTACCCCGAACCCCTGGCGCCGGGGCATGGCTCCCCATTCCCCAGCCTGTCCAAGAAGGATCTGGACCTCATGCTCCTGGACGACTCACTGCTACCGCTGGCCTCTGATCCACTTCTGTCCACCATGTCCCCCGAGGCCTCCAAGGCCAGCAGCCGCCGGAGCAGCTTCAGCATGGAGGAGGGCGATGTGCTGTGACCCTGGCTGCCCCTGTGCCAGGGAACAGGGGCCGGCCTGGGGGCTGGGAGGGCCAGGGGCACCTCCCTCCCACCCTTCAGGCTGCACTGTGTGTGAAGTAGCCACCTGCCCTGCCTCCCTCCTCCCCGTTGGCCCCTGTTTGGACTTAGTGCCTGTCTGGCAGCCTGTGGGGTCAGGAGAAGCACCCCCAGGGCAGCCCTCTTGACTGGCGCAGTGGGAAGAGGCCTTCAGCCCCTCTCCCGGAGATGGAATCGCGGGGCAGGGAGGGGCAGGGTGTTCTAGAGGTGAGAAGAGGGCCTGGTGGAGATTCCCTGTCTTCTGAGCCCGAGCCCCTCATTACCAGTGAAGGACATGCTTGAGGGGTTCGGGAAGCTCCTCATCTGAGGCAACTGGTCCTGGGGGTGCTCAGGCCTGCCTTTTTGGGACTCAGATGGCAGGAGGTCCACCCCGCAGCCTGGTCCTCGGCTCTCCCACAGGTGGGCACCCCCCACTTTGGTGCTAATAGCTCTCCACCAGGTGGTGTGAGCGCGGGGGCTGCCAGAAGCGGGAGGGGTCACTGCCGGAAGAGCAGCTGCCCTCCGACCCCTCACTTTGTGCCTTTAGTAAACACTGTGCTTTGTACTTGCTGGTCCTGTCTCTTTGGAGTGGGTCTA